TGATCTCGGCTCACTGCAACCTCCGCCTCCCAGGTTCAAGCGATTCTCCTGCCTCAGCCTCCCGAGTAGCTGGGACTACAGGGGCGCACCACCACACCTGGCTAATTTTGTATTTTCAGTAGAGACAGGGTTTCACCGTGTTGGCCAGGCTGGTCTCGAACTCCTGGTCTCAATGTGCGCCACCGCGCCCAGCCTTCTGATGAGCCTTTTCAAAGGAGTCAGTCAGATATCCATCTATCTCAGCGAGCAGAGGGTGACTCTGAATAGAGCGGGAGGCAGGTTTGCCCTGAGCAGCTTCCAGCCTGAGTTTTCCTTAGTGATTCCGGGGGCCCAAGAGATTTCACATGTTTTAGGTACTGAATGTCCTGGTTCAACTTCGGGCTTCGCTCTCAGATATGGAAAGCTCTGACAAAGCTGCTTTTTACATCTGTTGGGTCTCAAATGCCTTCAGTTTAAAATAACCTTCACATCCACTCTGGGGTTCCCAGTGGGTCCCCACAGCTCGAAATAACCCAAGGAGGGTCCACGGCGGGTAGGAAAGTCGATCGAAGGCTGGCGGCTGCGGAAACCCAGGGCGGGCAAGGAAGGTCCCTGGAGGGTGATTTTCCGCAACGCAGCGGCGGAAAGTGAGTGGCTTTCAGAGGCGGCAGGTGAGTGGGTTCGAGGCAGGGCTCTGGGGCCGCTTTAGGATATAACGGGATGAAGCCCCCAATGCGAACTTGGGGGCTGGGCAGCGCAGGGCCTCAGCGCCCACGGTCTACCCGCGGCCCGGGCCTTATGTGCGCCTCAGCGAGGCCCAATTTCCACATGCCTCGTTTCCAGCGAGCTGTCGGTGAGTCCCGGCGAGCCCCGACCCCTCTCTAGCCACGGCCTGACGGGTACGGTGGTGACCTCAGCCTCTGACCTCCGACCCCGCGCCGCGACCTCTCGTCGCCGGTCCCCTCGGAGCCGGGCGCGGTTTCCGGGGAACGCGTTTCCCGCCGCACCGTGGGCCGCCCGGACCGCGCAGGACCGGGCACCTTCCGGTGGCGGCGCGGAGCCTTGGGCCCGGCTGCGGCCCGGCGGCGGCCCCGGCGCGGTGCGGGCGTTCGCGGCGCCCCGGGAGCTGCAGGGGCCCCGGGCGGCGGCGAGGCCGGAGAGGGGCGGGCCCGGGACACCGGCACCCGGCGCCCTCGGAGCCAAAGGCGCGCGGCGGACACGGCGGGGCCCTCGCGCGGTGAGGACGCGGAGGCGTGTGGGCTCCTGTCAGGCTGAACCCCGGGTCTGCGCCTTTCCCCCAGCCTGGAGACGATGCCAAAGCTGCAGGGCTTCGAGTTCTGGAGCCGCACCCTGCGAGGGGCCCGCCACGTCGTGGCCCCCATGGTGGACCAGAGCGAGCTGGCCTGGAGGCTGCTGAGCCGGCGCCACGGGGCACAGCTCTGCTACACGCCCATGCTGCATGCCCAGGTCTTTGTCCGCGACGCCAACTACCGGAAGGAGAACCTGTACTGCGAGGTGTGCCCCGAGGACCGGCCCCTCATCGTGCAGGTGCGCAGGAGGGGCTGTGGCCGCGGCCGCGGGGGCCCGTGGCTGACTCCTGCATCTTCTCCAGTTCTGTGCCAATGACCCGGAGGTGTTTGTTCAGGCGGCTCTCCTGGCTCAGGATTACTGTGACGCCATTGACCTGAACTTGGGCTGCCCACAGATGATAGCCAAGAGAGGTGAGCTCCATGTGGAGCATGGGGGCACCTGGGGTGCCAGCCAGGCCATGCTTGCTCCTTGCAGGTCACTATGGCGCCTTTCTGCAGGACGAGTGGGACCTGCTCCAAAGAATGAGTGAGTTGGCTGGGTGGATGGTGAAGGACCCCGCCCCCTCAGAAGCTGCCTCTCTTCTCCCCAGTTTTGCTGGCCCACGAGAAACTCTCTGTTCCTGTCACGTGCAAAATCCGTGTCTTCCCGGAGATTGACAAGACCGTGAGGTACGCCCAGATGCTGGAGAAGGCCGGCTGCCAGGTGAGCCCTGGGCTCGCGGGGGTGTCATGGGCGGAGGGGTCAAGCGACCACTGCTCTGTCCTAGTTGCTGACGGTGCACGGACGCACCAAGGAGCAGAAGGGGCCCCTGTCGGGTGCAGCGTCCTGGGAGCATATCAAGGCTGTGCGGTGAGTGGGTGTGGGTGACACAGCCCTCAGTCGCGGGTGGAAACAGGCATTTCTCTGCCAACAGGAAGGCTGTGGCCATCCCTGTGTTTGCTAACGGGAACATCCAGTGCCTGCAGGACGTGGAGCGCTGCCTCCGGGACACGGGTGTGCAGGGCGTCATGAGCGCAGGTGGGCAGGGCCCAGGACAGCAGCCAGGGCCCCATGCACACGGCCTGATACCACCGCCCAGGTCGGTGCCTCCCACTGCCTACTGCCCTCCCCCGAGGTGTCCTTCCCCGCTCCTCCTCCCACAGAGGGCAACCTGCACAACCCCGCCCTGTTCGAGGGCCGGAGCCCTGCCGTGTGGGAGCTGGCCGAGGAGTATCTGGACATCGTGCGGGAGCACCCCTGCCCCCTGTCCTACGTCCGGGCCCACCTCTTCAAGCTGTGGCACCACACGTGAGTTGCCCCCTAAGGCAGAAGCCACGTTGCTGCGTGACAGGGCCTCTGTCTCAGGCTGCAGGTGCACCAGGAGCTGCGAGAGGAGCTGGCCAAGGTGAAGACCCTGGAGGGCATCGCTGCTGTGAGCCAGGAGCTGAAGCTGCGGTGTCAGGCAGGTGCTGGGGCTGGTGGGAGCCCGGCCTTGGGGCCATGACCAGGGCCTTGGGCTTTTGCAGGAGGAGATATCCAGGCAGGAGGGAGCGAAGCCCACCGGCGACTTGCCCTTCCACTGGATCTGCCAGCCCTACATCCGGCCGGGGTGAGAGCCCAGCCAGCCCTGGGCGGGGATGTTCCTTGGGCTCTGCCCGCTGCCCTCCCCTCAGGCCCAGGGAGGGGAGCAAGGAGAAGGCAGGTGCGCGCAGCAAGCGGGCCCTGGAGGAAGAGGAGGGTGGCACGGAGGTCCTGTCCAAGAACAAGCAAAAGAAGCAGCTGAGGAACCCCCACAAGACCTTCGACCCCTCTCTGAAGCGTAAGTGCTGCTTCCGCTGATGGGCCCGAGAGCACTCACCAGCACCCTTTTGTTCTTTTCCTAGCAAAATATGCAAAGTGTGACCAGTGTGGAAACCCAAAGGTGAGTGGGTTCCGGCTGCAAGCCACCAAGGCTTCAGCTTTGGGGGTGGGCAGGGTGGTCTCTGCACTGCTTGGGGTGGCAGGTCTGGTGCCCGCCCAGCTGGGTTTGCAACGTGGCTCAAGGTGGCATGGATGCCTCAGGACGGCCCCTTGCTTCCAGCCAAGCCCCTGCCCAGGCCTGGAGGGGAAGAGAGTCTGGGTGGGTGGGGGTGAGGGAGAGGCATCTGGCTTGGGAGCAGTTCCCAGGGCTGCATCCAGGCCGTGGGCATCTGGCAGAGGCTTCCCCAGTGGGGCTGCTCCCCTGCTGGCCAGCCTGGCCCCGGGAGTGGTGCTGGCCACAGGCTCCCGAGATTTCCTGTGCCCAGGGCAACAGATGTGTGTTCAGCCTGTGCCGCGGCTGCTGCAAGAAGCGAGCCTCCAAAGAGACTGCAGACTGCCCAGGTGAGGGCGCCTACCACCCGCCCCGCAGCAGGTGACCCCCGACTCCTCTCACTCGCTCTGCCAGGTCACGGATTGCTTTTTAAAACCAAATTGGAGAAGTCTCTGGCCTGGAAAGAGGCCCAGCCTGAGCTGCAGGAGCCTCAGCCAGCAGCACCTGGAACACCAGGTGGCTTCTCCGAAGTCATGGGCAGTGCCCTGGCCTGAAGGCCCACAACCCCCACCCCCAGGACTGCTGCTGGAGCCTGGACACGTCCTACTTAAGAAAATGCCTTTTACTCAGGGAATCTCCTGCTACTTAATGTGGAAAGACACGCCCATGTCCCCCTTCGGCCCACTCTGGGGGCCTGGAAATGCTGCAGTGGGGAGCAGGCCCCAGGCTGGACCTGCCCTGTCCTCAGCACGCGTGTGCAAAAGTGAACAATAAATCATTTCAAAGATGCGAGAGCCCACAGCCTGTGACCACTGCCCTCTCAGACCCAGGGAGGCATGAGCCGGGGCAGGTGCGGTTGGGGCCAGTGGGGGCTTCTGAACAACAGGATACATCTAAATGAAGGCAGCATCTGGGTAGACAAAAGTGGGGGCTTAGGTCCCCTCCCCACCTCCCCTAGGCGCCTCCATAGGCAAGTGGCCAAAGCCTCCGGGAGCTTCGTGATGCCTCACAGCCTTGGAAGCACCGCCTGCGAGGCCACAGTGGCTGCTGCTGGGGGCTGTTGAATCTGAGGGCCAGGCTTCTCATTTCTCTCACCAGGCCCTGCCTCCAAGCCTAGTCCCAGGGAGACAGCCCTCAGGAACCCAAGGCCACCCAGGGGTGACCAGAGCCTGCACGGCAGGAAAGAACAGCCAAG